TAAGATGAGTTCATTAACTTCAATCAGTGCATATAGCAAGTTGAATACGAATTTCAGGCAATGGCAACACACGAAGATACACGAATAATAGGGAAGCTCAGATCAAATTCAGGCATTGTTTTGCCCTCTTGATAGGCCAGGAAGTTGAAGTTTCTTTTTAACTATTCTGTTTACTTATTTATTTTTTGAGACAGAGTCTCACTCTGTGGCCGAGGCTGGAGTGCAGTGGTGCCATCTCAGCTTACTGCAATGTCTGCCTCACAGGTTCAAGCGATTTTCCTGCCTCAGCCTCCTTAGCATCTGGGATTGCAGGCGTCTTCCACCACGCCTGGATAATTTTTGTATTTTTAGTAGAGACAGGATTTCGCCGTGTTGGCCAGGCTGGTCTCGAACTCCTGACCTCAAGTGACCCGCCAACCATGGCCTCCCAAAGTTCTGGGATTACAGGCATGAGCCACCACTCCTGGCCCGTCTTTTTTACTATTCTTTATAGTTTCTGAGAAAAGCCTTTGGTTCCCGTTCGTTATTTTTTAAATAGGTACATGAAACATTTTATGTCTCCTTCTTCCAAAAAGAAAATAATGAATTAAGTGGCTCTTTATGTATGATTATTAGAGGGGAGCATCGGGGCCTTTACTAAAAACAAAACAAAATGTAAAACCTTTCCCGTCTCTGCTGAAGGGGTTCCCTGCTGTGCAGCAGACATTCAGTGATCACAGAGCTTAGCTCAAGTTTCTCCTAATTCCCAGCACCTCTGATTCCCAGCATCTCTTCTTGTTCTGATCATAAACAACTCCAGCTCTTGGATTACGTCGGGCAACATAACAGCAGGCACGGAATTCTCTCTGCTTATTTAGAACCTAGTCTGAAGCAAGCTTTTTTTTTTTTTTGGTTAAGTCAAAAGTGAAACTGGAGAGGGAAAGCTGAGGGAACAATAAGAGGATTAAAGATTAGCTATGACACATGGCTTGGAAATTAACCTTTAACCAAACATCTTATAAGTAACGCCAGCGCAGCTTCCCTTGTGAATGTAAAGAGATCCAGGGCTCTTGGAGAGGGACAAGTGAGAGCCAGCCAAAAAGGAAAAAGCAAAGGCAGAAACGGCATCAGGAGAGACAGAGATGTGAAGGAGGGAAGGAGCAGGAGAGCAGGAAGGAAACGCAGGAGGAGGGAGCAGCATCTCCTGTGAACACAGAGGAGCACCTGTTTGCTGTTAAAATCGATCTCCCTCGGCACCCTGAGCAATGGATATAATATTTGGCAGGAATAGGAAAGAACAGCTGGAGCCTGTGAGGGCCAAAGTGACAGGTGAGCATTCTGATAAACACTGGGCTCTTTCTAACGGGAAACTAAACATTCTCTCTTTTCTCAGGCAAGATTCCAGCATGGCTGCAGGGAACCCTGCTCCGCAATGGGCCTGGGATGCACACAGTTGGGGAGTCCAGATACAACCATTGGTTCGACGGCCTTGCCCTGCTCCACAGCTTCACCATCAGAGACGGTGAGAACACCCACGAGTGTGCTGCCACTGCTAGCCTGAGATTATGCTGGTTCTTCTCTTGCAGGTGAAGTCTATTACAGGAGCAAATACCTGAGAAGCGATACCTACAACACCAATATTGAGGCAAACAGGATTGTGGTGTCTGAGTTTGGAACAATGGCCTATCCGGACCCCTGCAAAAACATATTTTCCAAGTAACTGCCTATTTTAAATCTGAGCAAATTTCCACTGACTCTGTTGATTTGCTTTTCTCCCCAGAGCTTTCTCCTACTTGTCTCACACCATCCCCGATTTCACCGACAACTGCCTGATCAACATCATGAAGTGCGGAGAAGACTTCTACGCGACCTCAGAGACCAATTACATCAGGAAAATCAACCCACAGACTCTGGAAACCCTGGAGAAGGTATCAACACATATGTAACCAGCATCACTTCCCTTTAAAAAACAGGAGGTGTCATATCTTGCAGGTTGATTATCGTAAATACGTGGCGGTAAATCTGGCAACGTCACATCCCCATTATGATGAGGCTGGAAATGTTCTAAACATGGGCACATCCATTGTGGAAAAGGGGAAGACAAAGTATGTGATTTTTAAGATCCCTGCCACAGTACCAGGTAGGCCACTCTGGGGAATTGAATAAAACACACAATTCCTGAGGCTTGCTTTTTGTCTTGCTAGAGGGCAAGAAGCAGGGGAAGAGCCCCTGGAAGCACACAGAGGTGTTCTGCTCCATCCCATCCCGCTCCCTGCTCTCCCCAAGCTACTACCACAGCTTTGGAGTCACCGAGAACTATGTCATCTTCCTTGAGCAGCCTTTCAGGTTGGATATTCTCAAGATGGCAACCGCATACATCCGGAGAATGAGCTGGGCCTCCTGCCTGGCTTTCCACAGGGAGGAGAAGGTGAGGTCTGGCTGGACTCTAGCCCAGTGGGTGAGCTGAGCCCTTGATATGTGTCCTTTTTCAGACTTATATCCACATCATCGACCAAAGGACCAGGCAGCCTGTGCAGACCAAGTTTTACACAGACGCCATGGTGGTCTTCCATCACGTCAACGCCTACGAAGAGGACGGCTGCATCGTGTTTGACGTCATTGCCTACGAGGACAACAGCCTCTACCAGCTCTTCTACCTGGCCAACCTGAACCAGGACTTCAAGGAGAACTCCAGGCTCACCTCGGTCCCCACCCTCAGGAGGTTTGCCGTGCCCCTCCACGTGGACAAGGTAATGGCTTCCAAGGAGGTCCCTTTTCTTTCTATTTTACTTTTTGAAAACTGAATTTTTTCAGAATGCAGAAGTGGGCACAAATTTAATCAAAGTGGCATCTACAACAGCCACGGCCCTGAAGGAAGAAGATGGCCAAGTCTACTGCCAGCCGGAATTTCTTTATGAAGGTAAAATGCATCCTCTTGTCCTGAGTTTAGGAGGGGCTTCATCCACCTCCTCATTTCCTTGTAGGCTTAGAGCTTCCACGGGTCAATTATGCTCACAATGGAAAGCAATACCGATATGTCTTTGCTACAGGAGTTCAGTGGAGTCCAATCCCAACCAAGGTACTGGTCTCTGTGTATTCACAAGCCTTTCC